GCTTCTGGGCGACGCTCCGTGCTCCAGAGAGAGCCATTTGTCTGTTCCCTTCCTCTGGACGTCACCGTGCCAACATGAAATGCTTCCAATTGAGTCCAGCCTGAGATGGAAGGGGGTGGGGGGATATCTGATGACATCACGAACTGCTGCATCAACTCCCCCGAGTCCCTGCCTCTGGACCCCCTGATAGAGGACACAAGGAGTGTCCTGAGCCCGTGTGACTCAGTGTCTCTTCCCATCACTTTGCGGGAAAATGGGGCTGCTTACACCACACCGCAGCCCAAACACCTGTGGCTAGAGAAGGGCTTGGGTACTAGGAGTGAGGACGCCTGGTTCTGGGCCCAGGACTAGTACTAGTTAGTGGTGGGACCTGGAACAAATGCTTTGGTTCTAAGTGAATCCCCCATATTCATGACAAGAGGCGTGGAACACAGACCCATGGGACCTTCCCACTGGAACACGGAGCTTGGCTGTCACCCGACCTTCGCTTCCTTAAGTACAAAAGCCCAGGGTTCCAGGCTCCGTCTCCTTTCCCGCAGACGCCTTGTTTCTTCGCGCGGAGGCCCTGGACGCCGCAGGCTCCCAACCTACTTCTCTGGGCTGTCAGGTTCTGAACCCGGTCCTGAAGAGGCCCTGGCGCCGGGGGTGGGTGAGGCCGAGCGCGCGCCTTGGGAACCTGGCCGGCCTCAGGCTGGCGGGAGCATTGGCGGACATCGCCCCGGGCGGGGCGGACTGGGGGGACCCTGACCTGACCCTGCTCCCAGCTCTGACCTCGGCCACCACGCGCGGCGCCCCCGCTGGTCCCGCCAGGCTCCGCCTAAACGCAGAAAGCGTGGGAGGCGCCCGACCCTGCGGTATAAAAGCGGTGCCTGCAGAGGCCCTAGCGGGAGTCCGCGGCGAGCGCAGCAGCAGGGCCGGGTCCTGCGCCTCGGGGGTCGGCGTCCAGGCTCGGAGCGCGGCACGGAGACGGCGGCAGCGCTGGACTAGGTGGCAGGTGAGGGCGTCCCCGCGCACGGCTGGGGTAGGGGACGGGAGTGGCGAGCTTCAGGTCCACCGGCTGCCACCGAGTGATGGGACCGGAGGACAGGAGAGGTCGCTCAGCCAAGAGCCCCGGGGAGGCGGTGCCTTCTCGGTGGGGTCAGCAACGGTCTCTGGGGGGTGCCTGGGAGCGGCAGCCGGTCTCCGCCTTGGCGGCCCACAGCCACCGCGGACGCCTCCCTCCCGGATGTCTCCTCGCTGCCCTTCCCTGGCCGAAGCCCTCCCCTGCAGCCTCCTCCCCACCTGCCGGCCCTGTGTTCTCACTGCTCTTCTCTGCTCTGGGATCCGCAGGATGACGTCTGTCCTGCTTCTTCACTGTCCTTTACAGTCACCAGTCTCGGCCGGGCGCAGTGGCTCACGCCTGTAATCCCAGCACTTTGGGAGGCCAAGGCGGTCGGATCCTTGGAGATCAGGAGTTCGAGACCAGTCTGGCAAACGTGGTGAAAACCGGTCTCTACTAAAAATACAGAAATTAGCCGGGCATGGTGGCCCACGCCTGTAATAATGTCAGCTATGTGCTGAGGCAGGAAAATCACTTCAACTCGGGAGGCAGAGGTTGCAGTGAGCTGGGATTGCGCCACTGCACTCCAGCCTGGCAGACAGAGTGAGACTTCGTCTCAAAACAAAAAAAAGAAAAACACAAAAAAACCACCACCAACAACAACAAAAAAATAAAGCCACCAGTCTCGGAGTTTCAAATCTGAGCACTCTTATCCATCTTAATTCTTTCAATAATTCAGCTAAACGAATGGGGTCCTGAGAATCTGCAGAGCCAGGCTCAGCGCTCGCCTGCAGAGCCTGCGGTCTGTGGGGACCACCAGCAAGATGAGGAATCACCTTCGGGAGGAAGGGTCGTGCTGGGGAGGGTCGCGCCGGCGGGGTCAAGAGAACCTCCTCCAGGGTGGGAATCAGAGCCTCCGGGCCGCGGTGTTTGAGGGTGAGTGGAATTAATGCCGTGATGGACATGGGAAACTGCATTTCTCTTTATTCTTCCCTTCCAGGCCCTGCATCATGGAAACTCTTTCTAATGCAAGTGGTACTTTTGCCATACGCCTTTTAAAGATACTGTGTCAAGATAACCCTTCGCACAACGTGTTCTGTTCTCCTGTGAGCATCTCCTCTGCCCTGGCCATGGTTCTCCTAGGGGCAAAGGGAAACACCGCAACCCAGATGGCCCAGGTAAGCTTGCCCGTCCGCCAGGAGCAGGGACTTTGATAACTTTTAAAATTATCTTTCACAACAGGCACTGTCTTTAAACACAGAGGAAGACATTCATCGGGCTTTCCAGTCGCTTCTCACTGAAGTGAACAAGGCTGGCACACAGTACCTGCTGAGAACGGCCAACAGGCTCTTTGGAGAGAAAACTTGTCAGTTCCTCTCAGTAAGTTGAATCAATAGAACAATAAAAGTTGCTGCAGCCTCACTGAACATTTTTCTCTCCAAAGACGTTTAAGGAATCCTGTCTTCAATTCTACCATGCTGAGCTGAAGGAGCTTTCCTTTATCAGAGCTGCAGAAGAGTCCAGGAAACACATCAACACCTGGGTCTCAAAAAAGACCGAAGGTCAGAATGACAAGTTATTGCACCTTCCTCCCCAACTGAATGTAGTCTCTACTTTTCTTGAAAGGTAAAATTGAAGAGTTGTTGCCGGGTAGCTCAATTGATGCAGAAACCAGGCTGGTTCTTGTCAATGCCATCTACTTCAAAGGAAAGTGGAATGAACCGTTTGACGAAACATACACAAGGGAAATGCCCTTTAAAATAAACCAGGTGGGGGAAGCTTTTTAAAATCCTGCTAGTTTTTAATTGCGTCTTTCAATAATCCTTCCCCCAGGAGGAGCAAAGGCCAGTGCAGATGATGTATCAGGAGGCCACGTTTAAGCTCGCCCACGTGGGCGAGGTGCGCGCGCAGCTGCTGGAGCTGCCCTACGCCAGGAAGGAGCTGAGCCTGCTGGTGCTGCTGCCTGACGACGGCGTGGAGCTCAGCACGGTAAGACCCGGGCTGCGGGAAGAACCCAGGGACGGAATCTTAAAGTCTAATTCTGGTCTTTCAGGTGGAAAAAAGTCTCACTTTTGAGAAACTCACAGCCTGGACCAAGCCAGACTGTATGAAGAGTACTGAGGTTGAAGTTCTCCTTCCAAAATTTAAACTACAAGAGGATTATGACATGGAATCTGTGCTTCGGCATTTGGGAATTGTTGATGCCTTCCAACAGGGCAAGGCTGACTTGTCGGCAATGTCAGCGGAGAGAGACCTGTGTCTGTCCAAGTTCGTGCACAAGAGTTTTGTGGAGGTGAATGAAGAAGGCACCGAGGCAGCGGCAGCGTCGAGCTGCTTTGTAGTTGCAGAGTGCTGCATGGAATCTGGCCCCAGGTTCTGTGCTGACCACCCTTTCCTTTTCTTCATCAGGCACAACAGAGCCAACAGCATTCTGTTCTGTGGCAGGTTCTCATCGCCATAAAGGGTGCACTTACCGTGCACTCGGCCATTTCCCTCTTCCTGTGTCCCCAGATCCCCACTACAGCTCCAAGAGGATGGGCCTAGAAAGCCAAGTGCAAAGATGAGGGCAGATTCTTTACCTGTCTGCCCTCATGATTTGCCAGCATGAATTCATGATGCTCCACACTCGCTTATGCTACTTAATCAGAATCTTGAGAAAATAGACCATAATGATTCCCTGTTGTATTAAAATTGCAGTCCAAATCCCATAGGATGGCAAGCAAAGTTCTTCTAGAATTCCACATGCAATTCACTCTGGCGACCCTGTGCTTTCCTGACACTGCGAATACATTCCTTAACCCGCTGCCTCAGTGGTAATAAATGGTGCTAGATATTGCTACTATTTTATAGATTTCCTGGTGCTTAGCCTTATAAAAAAGGTTGTAAAATGTACATTTATATTTTATCTTTTTTTTTTTTTTTTTTCTGAGACGCAGTCTGGCTCTCTGTCGCCCAGGCTGGAGTGCAGTGGCTCGATCTCGGCTCACTGCAAGCTCCGCCTCCCGGGTTCACGCCATTCTCCTGCCTCAGCCTCCCGAGTAGCTGGGACTACAGGCGCCCGCCACCACGCCCGGCTAATTTTTTGTATTTTTAGTAGAGACGGGGTTTCACCGTGTTAGCCAGGATGGTGTCGATCTCCTGACCTCGTGATCCACCCGCCTCGGCCTCCCAAAGTGCTGGGATTACAGGCTTGAGCCACCGCGCCCGGCTATATTTTATCTTTTATCTTTTTCTTTGACATTTACCAATCACCAAGCATGCACCAAACACTGCTTTAGGCACTGGGGACACAAAGGGGACAGAGCCATCCTCCTTTGACACCTGGTCTTCAGTTCTGTGCCCAACGTATATAGTTTTGACAATGACCAGGTTGGACTGTTTAATGTCTTTCAACTTACCACGTAATCCTCTTGTAGGGATCACATCTTTCTTTATGATATTGTATTTCTCTACCTCTAACAGTAAAAATTCCATTCAACCCTTAAAGCTCACTTCAAATTCTTCTTTGAGAAGTTTTTCCTTTCTCCGCAACCAGATGTACATATTTGAACTCTCTTTGTACTTGGAGGGCACTTCTTTCGTGGTAGTTCTTTTATTTTTATTAATCTCTGTATCCTTAGATAGTCCTCCAACAACCAAAGGTTGGGACTCTGTCTTACATATCTGGGTGCCCCTCATAGTGCAGTAATAAGTAAGTTGATTATATACGAGCTATGTAACTTATATTTTTTAATGGTTGGATATCACTGAGTTTTTTTTTTTAAGAATTTTTTTATTGAGGTAAACTTCACATAACATAAAATTAACTATTTTAAAGTGAGAAGTTCAGTGCCACTTAGTATTGTTAACAATGTTGCATAACCACCACCTTTATTTAAAGTTCCAAAAAAAATGTTCTCCTCTAAAAGGAAACCCCATCCCATTAAGCAGATACTCTCCATTCCTTCCTTCCTCCAGCCCCCAGCAACCACCAATCTGCTTTCTGTCTCTATGGATTTATCTATTCTTGCTATTTTATATAAATTGAATTGTATGAGACCTTTTGTGTCTGGCTTCTTTCACTTAGTACAAGTTTTTGAGATTTATTTACATAGTAGCATGTATCAACACTTCATTTTTATGGCCAAATAAAATTGTATTATGTGTTTATAGCACAATTTATTTATCCACTCATTCATTGATGGACTTTGGGTTGTTTCTGACTTTTGGCTATTGGGAATAGTGCTGCTATGAATGTTTGTGTACCTGTATTTGTTTGAATGCCTATTTTGCATTCTCTTGGGTATATATCTAGGAGTGGAACTGCTGGGTCATATGTTAATTCTATGTTTAGCTTTTTGAGGAACAGACAAACTGTTTTCCACAGCAGTTGAACCATTCCACATTCCCACCAGCAATGTATGAGAATTCCAATTTCTGTCCACTTCCTCACCAACACTTATTATTTTCCTTTTCCTTTTTTTAAAAAAAATAAGTTATGGCCATCTTAGTGGGTGTGAAGTGGTATCTCATTGTGTTTTTTATTTGCATTTCCTATGTAATGAGCTAGAAACTAAAGTACAAACTAGATGGGACATCCAGTCCCTTTGATAGATAATGCTGAGTAAAAAATGAGATGAAAGACATTTGTTTGTTTTTAGAACACGAGTGACAGTTTGTTAAAAAGCTTTAGAGGAGGAATGAAAACAAAGTGAAGTACACTTAGAAAAGGGCCAAGTGGACATCTTGGATGTCAAGTGCCTAGTTCAGTATCTTTTTTTTTTTTTTTTTTTTTTTTGAGACAGTGCCTCACTCTGTCACCCAGGCTGGAGTGTAGTGGCATGATCTGGGCTCACTGCAACCTCCTCCTCCTGGATTCAAGCAATTCTCTTGCTTCAGCCTCCCAAGTAGCTGAGACTACAAGCACCCACCATCACACCCAGCTAATTTTGTATTTTTCAGTAGAGACGGGGTTTCGCCACATTGGCCGTGTTGGTCTTGAACTCCTGGCCTCAAGCGATCCGCCTACCTCAGCCTCCCAAAGTGCTAGGATTACAGGCATAAGCCACTGAGCCCAGCCCTAGTTCAGTATCTTTTATGTAAATTACAAACATCTGCAACATTATGTATCATATGCAGATACTTATTGCATTTCTTTTATTAGTGGTGAAAGTGTTCTATGCATTTATTGGCTCTTGAATTTCCTCATCTATGAATTGTCATTCATACACCTACTTTTCTGCTTCGTTTTTACATATGTCTTTGCCTATTAAAGATATTATCCCTCTGTTTTATATTTTCTCTCATTCTTGTATTGCCTTTTAAATTTTGTTATGATGTTTCATTAATAAACAGTGTTTTGTTTTCCTCTATAATCAAATCTAGATTTTCCCTTTGTGATTTCCGA